CTGTTCATTAGGTCCAGTGTTCTCAGCGGCGGTATTTGAGCTCTGCTCCTTCAGGTGGGCTGAGACCTTCAGGTCATGGCTTTTGCTGACCGCTGACTGCCCGTCATGCTCCACCTGGCAGGTGAGCTTCACATCATCCCTGTGGGCAGATACATTCACCAGGAGCCAGCTCATCCAGTTGTAGGTGCCATCCTTGTTCTCTGTAAGAGTTGAGGCCGTTTCTGTCCGGGACACATTGCCGTTCTCCAACCAGGTCAACTGTAGTCTCTGGGGGTAGAATTTCGTCACCTGGCAGGTGATATTCACCTGGTTCTCTGCCCTCATGGGCTGTTGAGTAACCTCCAAGGTGGGTGGAACTTGGATAGTCTCAGACAAGTTGGCAGTCCCACGAAAAGAGTCCCCCCGCAAGGTGACGTGGGCCACCTCGCAGATGACTTGAGAGTGAATGTCCCCGCGGGTCAGCACCACATTGGCTGTGCTGTGGATGCTGTAGGACACGCTCTCTCTTGCGGGGTCCACGTTGGTCTGGAAGTCTGAGAGCTGATTCCCATTTTTGAACCATTTCAGGCTGATGTCTCTGGGTGAGAAGCCATGAGACTCGCAGGTGAAGCTCACTGTGTGGTCAGGTGTGGCCCTCGCTGCGGGGCCCGATACCACGGGGGCAGAGGGTTTGGCACGCACAGACAGCTCAGTGCCTGCTCCAGACTTCAACTCCACGTCAGGGCTCCCTTTCTGGAACTTCACACAGTAGTAGGTGCCGGCATCTGCTGGGGTGATGTTACTGATGCAGATGGAAAAGTCCATGTTGGTTCTCTTTGTGAGATCTGAAACAGTTGTTACCCGGGGGAAGTGGCCTTCTTTTTGATGGTAGATTAATTTCCGGCCTGGTCCAGCTCCTCTGAACCGTTGGATGGGCCCCACAGGGTTCAGGGAGGTCACAGTGCACTGCAGAGCGGCCGACTCTCCAGCTGCAACTGATACAGACTTCTCAGGCTGAATCACCTGCAGCTCCTCCTCACCCGCCACTCCTGACCAGGCGCAGGACGCGGGGAGCAGCAGGCAGAGCAGCGGCCCGAGGCGGCCGGGGACCGGCCCGCGGGCTCCATGGGCCGCGGCTACGCCGCCCGCGAGGGCTGGAAGGCACTAGAAGCGCCGCCGGGGCTGCCCAGAGGCCGGGTCCCCGCTCCACTTTGCGCAAACTTGTTTTTCTGAGGTCAGCGCTGCGAGCTGGCTACATCGTCCTCTTAAGGTGGCCTGGGGAAGTTGCGGCCGACCTCCCCTCGCCTCCGGACTCCGGCCGCGCGGCTACTCCCGCTTCCCACTGGCGAGAGGCTGGAGGCGGCGAAGGAGTCGGGGAGTGGAGGCGCGGGGGTGGGGGGGTGTCTGCCTTTTAACCCTCCCCAAGAGGTCGTGCCTCTGAGCCCCAAAGCTGAAGGCCCCTCTTGGGGGTGGGTGCGGGCCGGAGGGGACCGATCCTTTCAGAGCCGTGCCGAGGTGAAGGAAAAGCTGGAGTGGACTTTCTGGTAGGGTCGCGAGACGGATGGGGAGGGTCGCGTCTGACCCAGGTCTCTCCCTGTCTGTCCTCAGTTCCGGGAGAACATCCAAGATGTGCTATCTGCGCTGCCCAATCCTGATGACTACTTCCTCCTGCGCTGGCTCCAAGGTAAGGATAGAGCGTGGGGCTGGGGTAGGGTCCTGCTGTCTCAATGACTTTTCTGGAACAACAGGAAAAGGGCCCCAAGGCCCACCAAGGGGCATGCCCAGGGAATCAAGGAGCCTGTGTCCAGTGTTCCTGGGTCTCCGGATATCTCAGCCATTGTGGCTCCCCAGGTCAAGAACAAGGCCCTCTGGGTAACAGGAGACAAAGCTGGCCTGGAGGGTGGTTCCACAACCATAACCCTGTCTCTTGTTGCAGCTCGGAGCTTTGACCTGCAGAAATCAGAGGACATGCTGAGGAAGGTGAGGTTGACACCTCCCCCTGCCTAGCCTGGAATCTTCACCACCTCCTGCCGTGTCTCTGCAGCATATGGAGTTCCGGAAGCAACAAGACCTGGCCAACATCCTTGCCTGGCAGCCCCCAGAGGTGAGCATCTCTCAAACCCATACCCTGATCCCACTGAACCCCCGTCTCCTGTGTATGCATCCAGGTGGTCAGGCTGTACAACGCTAACGGCATATGCGGCCACGACGGTGAGGGCAGCCCTGTCTGGTACCACATTGTGGGAAGCCTGGACCCCAAAGGCCTCTTGCTCTCAGCCTCCAAACAGGAGTTGCTCAGGGACAGCTTCCGGAGCTGCGAGCTGCTCCTGCGGGAGTGTGAGCTGCAGAGTCAGAAGGTGTGTGGGTGCCACCCTGGGCAGCTGCAGCCGGACACAGCACCCTCACCCCCTGAGCCTCACACCCAGAATCTGCCTTCCTGGGCTCCTGGGCTCCTCGGCTCCTCCTGGTACTGTGGAGTGAATGCAGGTTCAGAGAGGCCAAGGACCCACCCAAGGCCACACAGTATGTGGCTGAACTGGGAATCATTTCTCCCCCAATTGGCCCCAAAGCCCACTCAATCCACTGGGCCACACTGCCCTCTGCAGCCTCATTGGACGAGAGGGACAGGGATTTCAGCCCCACTGGACCGAAGAGGGAACTGCAACACAGCGATTTGGCCTCCCATGGACAGACACAAAGAGGTCGGTCCTTGGGTCACTCCGGTCCTGGCATCACAGGGTCTCACCCCCTGTCATTCCCTTGCAGCTGGGGAAGAGGGTGGAGAAAATCATAGCTATTTTTGGTCTCGAAGGGCTGGGCCTGAGGGATCTGTGGAAGCCAGGAATAGAGCTTCTCCAGGAGGTGAGGTGACCCCGCCAGGGGCATGGGTGGGTACGCCCATCACTTCTGCCACTTGGTTCCGCAGTTTTTCTCAGCACTTGAAGCAAATTACCCTGAGATCTTGAAGAGTTTAATTGTTGTGAGAGGTGAGTAAAGCAGCCCAGGATATGCATGAGTTGCCTGAGGGAGCAGTTCTGTGCCTGGTTTCAGCCCCCAAGCTATTCGCCGTAGCCTTCAACCTGGTCAAGTCTTACATGAGTGAAGAGACACGCAGGAAGGTGGTGATTCTCGGAGGTGAGTGAGCCCTCTGCGGCCTCTTTTCCAGCCCCTTTGGAGTCCCTCTCTTGCTCCCATGCAGACAACTGGAAGCAGGAGCTGACAAAATTCATCAGCCCCGACCAGCTGCCCGTGGAGTTTGGGGGGACCATGACTGACCCCGATGGCAACCCCAAGTGCCTGACCAAGGTACAGGGTGCCCAGAGGATGGGGAAGGAGGGACCTAGTGCCCACACACCCCCTTCACCCACAGATCAACTACGGGGGTGAGGTGCCCAAGAGCTACTACCTGTGCAAGCAGGTGAGGCTGCAGTATGAGCACACGAGGTCCGTGGGCCGCGGCTCCTCCCTGCAGGTGGAGAACGAGATCCTGTTCCCGGGCTGTGTGCTCAGGTAGGGATGGCAGCCACTCTACACCTGGGCACCATCTTGTCTGAATGTCTGTCCCTCACTGCAGATGTCCTGAGGTTTTACAACACCTACAGCCTGGTTCATTCTAAACGCATCAGCTACACCGTGGAGGTACTGCTCCCAGACCAAACCTTCATGGAGAAGATGGAGAAATTCTAGGTGAACCTCATGGTCCCCACACCCTCCTCTTTGATCTCTGAATCCACAATGAGTTCACAGCCTTCCCTGGCCAGACCCTGTTCAACCTCTCAGGAACAGGGATTCTACAACAGCAGGTCACAGCCTATGCATCACAGCTGGCCCACTCCTCAGGAACGGCTGGGACAGTGTCCTAGTGGTGGCCCGATGGTCACAGCAAAGCAACACAGACACTCCATCCCCACTATGACCTGCTGTGACCTCAAGCTCAGCAAAAACCCCAGGCTTTTTTCTATCAACCAATACCAAGAAATAAGTTACTCTTCTAAAATATAGTATTAGGCCAGGCATGGTGGCTCATACCTGTAATCCCAGCACTTTGGGAAGCCAAGGCGGGCAGATCATTTGAGGTCAGGAGTTCGAGACCAGCCTGGCCAACATGGTGAAACCCTCATCTCAACTAAAAATACAAAAATTAGCCAGGTGTGATGGTGCCTGCTTGTAATTCCAGCTACTTGGGAGGCTGAGGCAGGAGAGTCGCCTGAACTTGGTAGGCAGAGGTTGCAGTGAGCCGAAATCATGCCACTGCACTCCAGTCTGGGTGACAGAGTGAGACTCTGTCTCAAAAAAATAAAATAAAATAGTATTAATAGGAAATTTGAAATATAGTATAGCTGACAGATCAGGAAATAATTACCATTGAAAAGATAGTTTATTACTCACAGTTCCCAAGAGGAGGGGCCGCTGTGCCATAGGGGGAAGAGGAGGGGTCCCCAGGGAGGCATCAGGGCCGAACATGACGCACATGAGACAGAAAAACTCTGGACAAAGCAACTTTACTTTTATGATGGTTTCTGCAGGAAGGAACTGGTGAGGCAGGGTAAGCAGGCTTGAGATTTGCTAGTTTGAATAATTTCAGCAGGCTCCGTGGAATAAGGGCTGTCACTAGCTGTCTGGTATCTTGCCCTGGGGTGATTACAGCAGGTGGATAGTGGCCTGGAGTGTGAGAATCTGATAAAGGAGGTAGTTGGAATATGGTTTATATCAGTTGGTTTGCATTCGAAAAGTGCATTTGTGGGCAAGTTGCTGTATCTCTAGGAGAGGCAGGCCCTCCAGGATTAGCAAAACCTCAGATGTTAAAGCATGCAGAAAATAAAAGACATGGTTCAAATAGTTCCCTAACAAGCAGTTGTGCAATGCTGCTCTGAATGGAAATCCAACCTCACAGTTTCCCATCTAGAAAGAATTTTAAACTCTCTATTCTGTCTTCCACATACACGTTCCCTCCCACTGTTATAGCATCTGAGAATCTGCTTGAGCTCTGGATCTTCATCCAATCTCCTGATTAAGATTTCAAACTGGCCAGGTGCAGTGGCTCACACCTGTAATCCCAGCACTTTGGGAGGCTGAGGCATGTGGATTGCTCGAGGCCAGGAGTTTGAGACCAGCCTGGACAACATGGCGAAACCCCGTCTCTACGAAACATACACAAATTAGTTGGGTGTGGTGGCGGCGAGTGCCTGCAGTCCCAGCTACTTGGGAGGCTGAGGTGGGAGAATCTGTGGAACCCAGGAGGCGGAGGTTGCAGTGAGTTGAGATTGCACCACTGCACTCCAGCCTGGGAAACAGAGCAAGACCCTGTCTTAAAAAAAAAAAATTCAGACTGAGCCTCACAGTGGGACACTAGGTCGGTGTCAGCCCACAGTCCTACTAGAGTGCTGTCCTGCGATCAGGCCTCTTTGGGTCTGGCTATGCTGTCAGCTGAGATTCTGCCCAGGATCCTGTCACTCACATGTTGTCCCAGCTTGTTCTCAATGTGGCAGCCCCAAATGACAGCCAAAGTTCTTCCCTAATTGCCTACTTTACAGGAATCCTGTCCAAAAATGGAAACACGGGCATTCAGCAGCCCTTGCTCTCCCTCAGCCCCTCCCCTGACAGCCACTGATCTGTTCTTCATCCCTACACTTTTGATTTTTTCCAGAGTGTCATATAAATGGAATCGTGCAATATTTAGCCTTTTGATTCTGGCTTTCTTTAGTCAGCATAATGCCTCTGAGATTCATTCACTTTGTTGCATGTGTTAATATTTAGTTGCTTTTCGTTGCTGAGTAATATACCACTGTATGGATGGACCACACTGTGTTTATCCCTTCCCCTGTTAAAGGCTGGTTGAGTCGCTTCCAGTTTGGGGGCGATTATGAATAAAGCTGTTGTAAGCATTCGTGTACAGGTTTTTTGTGATCCTAAATTT